AAAAATTTTAATTTTGTCAGGATATTCTGCTCACGTTGTCCAGAAATATGTCTTTTGTGCCACATTTAACTGTGAGAAGCAGATTTTTCACAGGAAAGAAATTGCTAATCTCTATGATGAGGACCTAAAAAAAAATCTCTCCAGTCCACACTGCACTGAGTGGCAACATTAATTCAAAAGAAGTTTCTTCTGCACTGCAGTTCATAAAATATGTGTCCTTTTTGATTTACATGAAGATGTTGCATGGTTCTTATTTTGGAGATGTCATTGAAATTTTGTAAATCAGCGTACTAGCTGTCAAGGAAAAACCTCCATACTCATGTTTTAAAAAATATCTGGCATTCTACTGTGTCACTTGGCAAACTCACCAGTGTCCACAGCTCTAAAGCTAGATAGTGAGGGTGTGTGCTGAGGATGGGAAGCTATGGATGGGGATCATCTCAAGGGTAGGGACCAGGTCCCTGGCATCTCTTCTCCAGCCCGACCTACATACAGATGCTCACTATGTCTTTGGTGAATGAATGAATGAATGAATGAATGAGTGAATGAATGAGTGGCTATCACCCACACTGCACCTGGGACCCTTCTTCCTTTCACTGTCCCAGACACTCCCACAGACCCTACAGAATCCTATATCCTGCAGGACTGACTTTCTCATGGCGTGGGATGAGGCTGTGACTCTCTGGGGCCAGGAGTGACCAGCTCCCAGGTGTAAACAGTGGTGCACAGAAAAGCACCTCAGGTGGGCAGGGCCTTGGACACAGGTTTCGCATTCCTCAGATGCCCCGGGAGGCCCTGGTCCGGGCTCTGTTGCTCACAGGAAGCCCCGAGGTGGGAGGCGGGACACAGTCTCTTCTCCTCTGCTCTTCTTTGGGCAGGTCTCTGGGTCTCAAAGTTTCCGTCTGCTCTGTGCAGAGGGAGTGGAGCTCCGAGGGCTTGTGGCTTCGCAGTTCCTCTTCTGTGAACAGCCGAGATCACGCGCTCCTCCCCAGCCACCCGTTCCTCCCCGCAGTCCTTCCCCTCCACTCCCTTCCCCTTCTCTGCTCATGCAGGGAGCCCAGGAAGCCTCCGCCTCAGAGATGCTACCGCTGCTGCTGCCCCTGCTGTGGGCAGGTGAGTGGGCCAGGGGAGAGGTGCCGTGGGGCGCTGGGCCGAGCTGACCCTCATGTCTCCATAGGGGCCCTGGCTCAGGAGCGGAGATTCCAGCTGGAGGGGCCAGAGTCACTGACGGTGCAGGAGGGTCTGTGCGTCCTCGTACCCTGCAGATTGCCCACTACCCTTCCAGCCTCGTACTATGGTTATGGCTACTGGTTCCTGGAAGGGGCTGATGTTCCAGTGGCCACAAACGACCCAGACGAAGAAGTGCAGGAGGAGACCCGGGGCCGATTCCACCTCCTCTGGGATCCCAGAAGGAAGAACTGCTCCCTGAGCATCAGAGATGCCCGGAGGAGGGACAATGCTGCATACTTCTTTCGGTTGAAGTCCAAATGGATGAAATACGGTTATACATCTTCCAAGCTCTCTGTGCGTGTGATGGGTAAGGAACCAGCTCCAGGACTAGCCACAGGGATCCTGATCCTGCGTCCCCATCTCCTCACCAGCCCTGACCCACAGGCCCAACATCTCCATCCCAGGGACCCTGGAGTCTGGCCATCCCAGCAATCTGACCTGCTCTGTGCCCTGGGTCTGTGAGCAGGGGACGCCCCCCATCTTCTCCTGGATGTCAGCTGCCCCCACCTCCCTGGGCCCCAGGACCACCCAGTCCTCGGTGCTCACAATCACCCCACGGCCCCAGGACCACAGCACCAACCTCACCTGTCAGGTGACGTTCCCTGGAGCCGGTGTGACCATGGAGAGAACCATCCAGCTCAATGTCTCCTGTGAGTGCTGGGCCAGGACGCCCGGGTCCCTGGGGAAGGCCCCATGCCTACCATCCCTCCTCAGGGATGTTGAGGCGGCCACCTCTTTCCACCCCAGATGCTCCACAGAAAGTGGCCATCAGCATCTTCCAAGGAAACAGCGCAGGTAGGAACCAGCCAGTCCTGTTCTCTCCAGGGATCTCTAACTCTCTACACCTCTCTCCCCAAAGCCTTCAAAATCCTGCAAAACACCTCGTCCCTCCCTGTCCTGGAGGGCCAGGCTCTGCGGCTGCTCTGTGATGCTGACGGCAACCCCCCTGCACACCTGAGCTGGTTCCAGGGCTTCCCCGCCCTGAACGCCACCCCCATCTCCAATACCGGGGTCCTGGAGCTGCCTCAAGTAGGGTCTGCAGAAGAAGGAGATTTCACCTGCCGTGCTCAGCATCCTCTGGGCTCCCTGCAAATCTCTCTGAGTCTCTTTGTGCATTGTGAGTGTGGGGGGAGGTGCGCGAGAGTGTGGGAACTGGAGTTCACTTAAAATTCAAATTATAGGGAAACCAGAAGGCAGGGCTGGTGGTGTCCTGGGAGCAGTCTGGGGAGCTAGCATCACAACCCTGGTTTTCCTCTGTGTTTGCTTCATCTTCAGGTGAGAGTGGGCTCCAGGGAGGCACAGAAAGACCAGGCTGAAAGGCTTAGGGCTGTTCCCTCAGAGTGAAGACTAGAAGGAAGAAAGCAGCCCAGCCAGTGCAAAACACGGATGATGTGAACCCCGTCATGGTCTCAGGCTCCAGGGTGAGTGACAGAGACCTTAATTTCCATTCAGCCAGCCCTGAATCTTTTCTTTTCTTCCATTAAGGGTCATCAGCACCAGTTCCAGACAGGCATAGTTTCAGACCACCCTGCTGAGGCTGGCCCCATCTCAGAAGATGAGCAGGAGCTCCACTACGCTGTCCTACACTTCCACAAGGTGCAACCTCAGGAACCAAAGGTCACCGACACTGAGTACTCAGAAATCAAGATACACAAGTGAGGAATTGTCCAAAGCCATAACCTTGATTGGAGAGAACATGGTACCTCTCAGTGTATTGGTTACTAGGGCTGCCACAGCAATGTACCACAAACCGAGTGACATAAACACAGAACTTTATTTTCGTATAGTTTCAGATGTTAGAGGTCTGAGAACAAGGTGTTATCAGGGTTGGTCCCTTCTAAGGCCTCTCTTGTTGGCTTGTAGATGGCTGTCTCCTCCTTGTGTCTTCACATGGTCTTTCCTCTGAGTGTGTTTGTGTCCTAATCTTCTCTTCTTATAAAGACACTAGTCATATTGGATTAGGGCCTCCCCATGACCTAATTTAAATAAATTAACTATTTAAAGACCCTCCAAATACAGTAACCTTCTGAGATATTGAGATTTAGGACTTCCAACATATGAATTTTAGAAGGGAACAATTTAGCCCATAACACTGTGTCCAATTCTTTTAAAATTAATGTTTTTGTTGTAAATGGACTATATAAATACCTTCGTATATATGGCAGACCACAGGACTTCTGTCCAAGAGAACTGAGTTCAACTCCATCTATGCCAGCTATTGAGCAAGTCGCTTTATGTCCCTGCTCTGTAAGGCAGGGAAATAATTTCCATCTAACCAGATTATTGTGAAAGGTCAAAGAAAGCATACAGCTAACATACAGCTTTGTTAGCTGTAAAACAGCTAACAAAGGCCCTGACACAAAGGTTTTCATAAAGTCTGTATATTTTTGTAAATGAATGCCTTGTATCTGGCTTTGGCTAGCTTTTTTTTTTTTTTTTTTTTTCTGAGATGGAGTCTTGCTGTATCTCCCAGGCTGGAGTGCAGTGGTGCGATCTTGGCTCAGTGCAAGCTTCGCCCCCTGGGTTCACACCATTCTCCTGCCTCAGCCTCCCAAGTAGCTGGGACTACAGGCACCCACCACCACACCCGGCTAATTTTTTGTATTTTTAGTAGAGACGGGGTTTCACCGTGTTAGCCAGGATGGTCTTGATCTCCTGACCTCGTGATCTGCCCTCCTCGGCCTCCCAAAGTGCTGAGATTACAGGCATGAGCCACCGCACCCGGCTTTGATTAGCTGTTTTAACAGACGGTTTCTGCTGGCAATTTCTTCTAAGGCTGAAAAGGAGTAGGCCCAGAGGCCACAGCACCAGGTGTCTGTGTCACCCCCTGTTCAGAACTCTTCACGACTCCCCAAAATAAGGTTTCCATCCATCATCTTTCTGCTCAAGGCTCTCTACATGATCTTGTCCATCCAGATTTCCCCAGATCAATTCCTCACCAGTCACCAATACCCCATGTCCATTTCCACAGCTTCCTCTTACAAATCCCAGTCTCCACTATTCCAGTGAAATTGAAGAAAGCATTTAATGAAGACCAACTATTAAGGAAAATTCTTAAGAGTAGCCATGAAAAATAAAAAGATAGATTACACTTAAAAGACCACAGTTAGCAGTGGCTCACGCCTGTAATCCCAGCACTTTGGGAGGCTGAGGTGGGTGGATCACTGGAGGTCAGGAGTTCGAGACTGGTCTGGCCAACATGGTGAAACCCCATCTCTACTAAAATACAAAAATTAGCTCGGTGTGGTGGCACTTGCCTGTAATCCCAGGTACTTCTGCAGGTTGAAGCAGGAGAATTGCTTGAACCTGGGAGGTGGAGGTTGAAGTGAGCTGAGATTGCATCACTGCACTCCAGCCTGGGCAACAGAGCGAGACTCCAACTCAGAAAAAGCAAAACAAAACAAACAAACAAGCAAAAAACCACAATTAGACTGACAGCTGACTTTTTTAGGAGCAATATTGGAAGGCTAAATGCAATAGAAAGATGTCTTTGATGGCTTAAGAGAAATAAATGTTGTTTTAGAAAGCCTACTCAATGAAAACACATTTTAAGACTGAAAGTGAAATATAGATATTTTAAGGAAAACCAAAATATGTGAGTGTTAATAAAGAAAAGATTTCTCAAATAAATTCTAAAACATATAATTCAGGTATTAGGAAAGTGATCCCAGATTAGATTTTTGAGATCCAAAAAAAATGAAAACCTAGGAAAGTAGCAAATATGTGAGCAAAATGAAACAAATACTTGTTGTAAAAATGATGGTTTGTAGAGGGGTCAAACATCAAATGTAATATTGAAATACCAATATTATATAGCCCAGAAACTATAATAACATAAAGTTCAGAAGAGTGTAAATAGAATTTATATTACATAAAGTCTTTATATTTTTCCAGAGAAAATTAAATGTTATGATGAATGTTACATTTGGATAATTTATTATTGTAATCTCGAGG